TGAGTATTAAACATATACCTATATCTATGGTAATTAAAAGAACTATTTTCACACTTGCTGAATCACTTAGAATCTAAGCAACTACTTAAAATACTTTAAAATATACAATATTATCCATCAATACCTTGAAGGCAAAAAACATCATTTAGAAATACACTCATACGGCTGGGCGCGGTGGCTCACATCTGTAATACCAGCACTTTGGGAGGCCAAAGCAGGCAGATCTTTTGAGCTCAGGAGTTGGAGACCAGCCTGGCCAACATGGCGAAATCCTGTGTCTACTAAAAACACAAAAATTAGCCGGATGTGATGGTGGGCCCCTGTAATCCCAGCTTCTCAGGAGGCTGAGGCAGGAGAATCGCTTGAACCCAGGAGGCGGAGGTTGCAGGGAGCTGAGATCACGCCACTGCACTCCAGCCTGAGTGACAGAGCGAGACTCTGTCTCAAAAAAAGAAAAAAACCTCATAGAACGCATGTTTATTAACCAGATGTATTTGATATGCTTCAGTATACCTAAATTCCAAATATGCTATTTGTCTTTTAAAATACCAACGAAGAATTATCTCTGATCTTTAAAAGCAAACACAAAAATACCTCCCACGATCCCACAACCCCCTCCATCTGCCTCTTCTTTTACAGCCAAACTCACATAAACCCACAACACAACTAAATTTCTTACTTACCATGGACTTCTTAACCCACTGCAATTTGGTTTCTATCCACTCTCACATCCACCAATGTAACCAACAACCACCATATCAATAACCATTCCATATGTCTGGAAAGATTATTTTCCTCTGGCTTAGAAGACTACACTTCTGGGATCTCTTCCTACCTCTCTGGCTACTTCTTATTTTCTATTCCTAGGATTTCCTCTACCTGTATCATAGACGTTGGTGTTCCCAAGAACTATGACGTAAGGTACTCTTTTCCTTCTTGAGACATCCACCCCCCCAACCGGTAGGAGCCGCCCTCCACGAGAGCGCTCGAAGGCCGCGACTGAACTGCCGCGTCATCACTTCCCACTTCCTCTGACCCACCATTCGGCAGGGAGACATGATGGAAGCGGATCGCCCAGAGAAGCTTTTCATTGGGGGCCTCAACCTCAAAACCGACGAGAAAGCCCTCAAAGCCGAGTTTGGCAAGTATGGCCACATCATCAAGGTGTTCCTGATGAAAGACCGAAAAACCAACAAGTCGAGGGGCTTCGCGTTCGTCACCTTCGAAAGCCCTGCAGACGCCAAGGCTGCCGCCAGAGATATGAACGGCAAGTACCTGGATGGTAAGGCCATCATGGTGGCCCAGACCATCAAACCGGCATTCAAGAGCAGCCGATGGGTCCCGCCAACCCCCGGCAGCGGCAGTCGCTCAAGGTTCTCACACAGAACCCGTGGGGGTGGCAGCAGCCCACAGCGACCCCCCTCTCAGGGCAGGCCTGATGACGGCCGCGGCTACGCGGGGTATTTCGACCTGTGGCCCTACAGGGCCCCGATGCCCAGGAAGCGCGGGCCGCCACCGCGGCACTGGGCCAGCCCACCCCACAAGAGGGCCACGCCGTCGAGCCTGGCTCACAGCGTTGGCTGTGGAATGCGCGGGAAGGCACCGACTGTGTCGGGGCAAGATGGCTACTCAGGCTTGCAGCCACGGCGCTGGGCCGGCCCACCCCACAAGAGGGCTGTGCCCCGGTCAAGCCTGGCTCGCATTGGCGGCAGTGGAATGCCTGGGAAGGCCCCGGCCGTGTGGGGGCAAGATGGCTACTCAGGCCCGCGGGTCCGGGAGCCACTGCCCCCGTGCCGCGACCCTGGGGATTTTGTCCCTGCGCTCAGAGACTACAGCCGCCGCTATTATGGCCACTCCAGTGTCCCGGACTACCGTCCCTTGAGAGGCGACGGCAACCAAAATGGCTACAGGGGTCGCGACCATGAGTACACAGATCATCCCAGCAAAGGCTCCTACCGAGAGCCCCTCAAGAGCTACGGAGGCCCATGCGGCGCTGCCCCTGTGTGGGGGACACCGCCATCTTATGGAGGAGGATGCCGCTACGAGGAGTACCAGGGCAACTCGCCCGATGCCTGCAGTGAAGGCCGCTCGTCCGAGGCCTTGCCAGTCGTCTTGCCAGACGCCTACAGCAGGGACCACTCGCCCAAAGCCTATAGTGGGGGCCGCAGCAGTTCCAGTAACGGTTACAGCCGGAGTGACCGCTACGGAGAAGAAGGCTGCTACGAGGAGTACAGAGGCCGCTCGCCCGACGCCCACAGCGGGGGCCGCAACAGTTCCAGCAACAGTTACGGCCAGAGCCACCACTATGGAGGAGAAGGCCGCTATGAGGAGTACCGAGGCCGCTCACACGAGGCCCGCAGCGGGGGCCGCTCCACTGATGCCCACAGCAGGGGCCGGTCCGACGACGCCTACAGTGGGGGCCATGACAGTTCCAGCTGGAGCGACTGCTGCGGAGGAGGAGGCCGTTATGAGGAGTACCAAGGCCGCTCGCTGGATGCCAACAGTGGAGGCTGCTCGCCCGAGGCCTACAGTGGGGGCCACGACAATTCCAGCTGGAGCGACCGCTACGGAGTAGGAGGCCACTATGAGGAGAACCGAGGCCACTCTCTGGATGCCAACAGCGGAGGCCGTTCACCCGACACCCACAGTGGGGGCCACAGCAGTTCCAGCAACAGTTACGGCCAGAGCCACCGCTATGGAGGAGAAGGCCGCTATGAGTACCGAGGCCGCTCGCATGACGCCCACAGTGGGGGCTGCTCTGCCGACGCCTACAGTGGGGGCCACGACAGTTCCAGCCAGAGCAACCGCTACGGAGGAGGAGGCTGCTACGAGGAGTACCGAGGCCGCTCCCTCGATGCCAACAGTGGAGGCCGCTCGCCCAATGCCTACAGCGGGGGCCACGACAGTTCCAGCTGGAGCCACCGCTACGGAGGAGGAGGCCGCTACGAGGAGTACCGAGGCCGCTCCCTTGATGCCAACAGTGGAGGCCGCTCGCCTGATGCCTACAGTGGGGGCCACGACAGTTCTGGCCAGAGCAACTGCTACGGAGGAGGAGGCCGCTACGAGGAGTACCGAGGCCGCTTGCTCGATGCCAACAGTGGAGGCCGCTCGCCTGATGCCTACAGTGGGGGCCACGACAGTTCCAGCCAGAGCAACCGCTATGGAGGAGGCGGCCGCTACGAGGAGTACCGAGGCCACTCGCTTGATGCCAACAGCGGAGGCCGCTCGCCTGACACCTACAGCCGGGGCCACGACAGTTCCAGCCAGAGCGACCACTATGGAGGAGGAGGTCGCTCACTCGATGCCAACAGCAGTGGCCGCTTGCCTGACGCCTACAGTGGGGGCCATGACAGTTCCAGCCGGAGCCACCGCTACGGAGGAGGAGGCCGCTACGAGGAGTACCGAGGCCGCTCGCTCGATGCCAACAGCGGAGGCCGCTCACCCAATGCCTACAGCGGGGGCCACAACAGTTCCAGCCGGAACGACCCCTGCAGAGGAGGAGGCCGCTACGAGGAGAACCGAGGTCACTCTCTCGATGCCAACAGCGGAGGCCACTCACCCAACGCCTACAGTGGGGGCCGTGACAGTTCCAGCAACAGTTACGACCGGAGCCACCGCTATGGAGGAGGAGGCCACTACGAAGAGTACCGAGGCCGCTCGCACGACACCCACAGCAGGGGCCGATCGCCCGATGCCCACAGCGGGGACCACTACACCGAAGCCTACAGCAGGGGCCGCGACAGTTTCAGCAACAGCTATGGCCGGAGTGACCATTACGGAAGAGGAGGCTGCTACGAGGAATACCAAGGCCGCTCGCCCAATGCCTACGGCGGGGGCCGCGGCCTCAACAGTTCCAACAACAGTCATGGCCGGAGCCACCGCTACGGAGGAGGAGGCCGCTACGAGGAGTACCGAGGCCCCTCGCCTGACGCCCACAGTGGGGGCCGCGACAGTTCCATCAAGAGTTACGGCCTGAGCGACCGCTACGGAGGAGGAGGCCACTACGAGGAGTACCAGGGCAGCTTGCCTGACGCCTACAGCGGCGACCACGACAGATCCAGCAACAGTTACGGCCGGAGCGACCGCTACTCGAGGGGTCGAGACCGGGTAGGCAGACCGGATCGTGGGCTCCCTCTGCCCATGGAAACGGGCAGCCCTCCCCTGCATGATTCTTACAGCCGGTCAGGCTGCAGGGTGCCCAGGGGCGGAGGCCGTCAAGGAGGCCGCTTCGAGAGGGGGGAAGGCCGGAGCAGATACTAAGCAGGAACAGACTTGGGCCCAAAAATTCCTTTTCAAAGAAACAAAAAGAAGAACCTGTTCTATGTTAACTACCCAAGGACTAGTATAAGTAGGAGTTGTTTTTACCTTTTAAGAATTTCCTGTTAAGATCTCCATTTTTATGCTTTTGTGAGGAAAAACTTAAAATTAGTTTGAAATTGTTAATGTTTCTTTCAACAAGTTCTTGTTAAAAGTATAAGATATGAACCTGAGTCTTAGTCTTCTTCTATTTACAAG